GATGAAACAGTATGTGGTGAAGAGGCCAGCAAAATCCCACCAAAACCTAGATGGCGACCAGAATAACCTCTGGTTATCATGACTGCTCATTATATGCTAATTTTAATACGTTAGCATGCTATGAGATACCCTCACCAGTGCCACAACAGTTTACAGATGCCAAGACAAGGTCACAGTTACCCTATATGGTCTAAGAAGGGGAGGAGCCCTCAGTTTCTGGAATTGCCCTTCCTTTTCTGGGAAACTCATGAATACCCCACCCCTTATTTAGCATATAATCAGTAAATAGCCATAAAAATGGGCAACCTGTAGCCCTGGGGGCTGGTCTGCCCATGGAGTAGCCACTCTTTATTCCTTTACTTTCTTAATAAACTTGCTTTCACTTTACTCTATGGATTTGCCCCGAATTCTTTCTTGCCCAAGATCCAAAACCCTCTCTTGGGGTCTGGATCAGGACCTGTTTCTGGTAACAAAACCACCTGGGGTGTCGGCAAGACCCACCCCGTCCCGCCTGGTTCTAGGGGACCTGACCTGCCAGGTGGTCCCTCCAAACTGGTCCGCCCACAGGATTGGGACGCCCCTCCCTGTACCCTCAGCCTGATGCTGACTGCCAACCATGTGGGCAGACCTGGCGGCTGACTGGCTGCTCCTGGGGACCCCCTTCATAGCTTCTCAACAGGCACTCGCTCCTGCTGCCTCGCCCCCACCCCAGCCCACACAAACTCCTCTCCATCCCCTACCCCGACCAACTTAGCCCCTCACCTAACCCTCCAGCCTGGGGCTCGCGTGCCCTCCCGCAGCCCCAACCCCAGGTTGAGAAGCCTCTTCCAATCCCACTCCCCCCACCCTGACGCTCGCCTGCCCGCCCCTAGCCCCACCAGCTGTCCCCATTCCACTCCCCACCCCCAAGTAACCCCCCAACTCCCCACCCTCCACACTCCCTTAACCTCCCCTAAAAGTCCCACCCCAGGCCAACAAGACTCCTCCCTTCGCTGGGCTGTGGACCACATCCTCCCCACCGCCCAGTCAGCACCCGCTGCGCCTGTCCCCGGCTCGTCCAGAGCCTTCCACCCCCTGCCGCCTTCCTTCCCCAAGCCACCCCCAACCTCTCCTAAGAGGCGCCGCCCCAGTCCCGGCCGCCGAACACTCCCTCGCCCAGCATTCCCCTCCCCCGCCGCCCCCCAGCCCCCGCTGACGCCACAAAGTCCCTAGGCCTCCCGACCCCAGGTCCCCACGCCCCGGGCCGGGCCGCAGCCTCCTGGGCTTCGTGGGGGCAGACCCAGCCTTTCCCGGCAGCGAGCGCTCGGCCAGGTGCACTAGGCGCTGTGCGGGCCCCCCTTCCCCGCGGTGAGTAGCCCCCACCCCGCCGCCTAGGCTACCCTCCTGTGGCGCCTGGGCCACGACCTAAGCCTAACCCGGTCCTCCTCGCCCTCCAACGCCCGGCCTTCCCGCCTCCGCCGGCCGCCGCGTCCCTGGAGGGGCTAGCGCGCTTCAACAAGGTAACTCTACCGGGACCCTAGCGGACCAGAGCCCTCAAGCGGGAACCTGCCTCGTGTCTCCCAGGAGCCATGGAGGCTGTGGAACTCGCCAGAAAACTGCAGGAGGAAGCTACGTGCTCCATCTGTCTGGATTACTTCACAGACCCTGTGATGACCACCTGTGGCCACAACTTCTGCCGAGCCTGCATCCAGCTGAGCTGGGAAAAGGCGAGGGGCAAGAAGGGGAGGCGGAAGCGGAAGGGCTCCTTCCCCTGCCCCGAGTGCAGAGAGATGTCCCCGCAGAGGAACCTGCTGCCCAACCGGCTGCTGACCAAGGTGGCCGAGATGGCGCAGCAGCATCCTGGTCTGCAGAAGCAAGACCTGTGCCAGGAGCACCACGAGCCCCTCAAGCTTTTCTGCCAGAAGGACCAGAGCCCCATCTGTGTGGTGTGCAGGGAGTCCCGGGAGCACCGGCTGCACAGGGTGCTGCCCGCCGAGGAGGCAGTGCAGGGGTACAAGGTAGGCCACATCGGGGCCCAGGTCAAGGGGCCATCCCAAATCCTGCGGTTTGTGTGTCCCACAGTTGAAGCTGGAGGAGGACATGGAGTACCTTCGGGAGCAGATCACCAGGACAGGGAATCTGCAGGCCAGGGAGGAGCAGAGCTTAGCCGAGTGGCAGGTGGGTGCCCAGGGCTGTCCAGTCCCTTTCCTTGGCAACATGCTGGGCTTCTCCACTCCTGCAGGGCAAGGTGAAGGAGCGGAGAGAACGCATTGTGCTGGAGTTTGAGAAGATGAACCTCTACCTGGTGGAAGAAGAGCAGAGGCTCCTCCAGGCTCTGGAGACGGAAGAAGAGGAGACTGCCAGCAGGCTCCGGGAGAGCGTGGCCTGCCTGGACCGGCAGGGTCACTCTCTGGAGCTGCTGCTGCTGCAGCTGGAGGAGCGGAGCACACAGGGGCCCCTCCAGATGCTGCAGGTGAGCCAGTAGGCTTGGCAGGCAGGGTGGGACACTCCCCACCCTCCGTCCCTGTCTTTTGCAGGACATGAAGGAACCCCTGAGCAGGTATGTGGTCCCCTCAGGCAGGGGCGGGGGCACAATAAGACTCCCCTGTGTGTGCCCACCGGAGGAAGAACAACGTGAGTGTGCAGTGCCCAGAGGTTGCCCCCCCAACCAGACCCAGGACTGTGTGCAGAGTTCCCGGACAGATTGAAGTGCTAAGAGGCTTTCTAGGTAAGTGGGCACCCAGGGCCAGGACCTCTGACCCAGGATCTCTTGGCGATGCCCCACTGTACCCCCTAGCCTCGGAAGCCACCAATGGGGGGGGTTCTACAAGTGCACTGCCTGGTGACGGTCACTGGCTATTCACTGTGCCTTCGTAGGGCGGCGTTACTGGTGGTTCTAATTCATGGGATGAATCTTGTTGAGTTCCCAGTGGTCTCTCTGCCCAGCCCCCTGTACCTTATTGCCACCAAGGCCCACACACAATTGGTGTGTGGAAGCATCAAGTAACCCCAGATTCACAGCAGGGGAGGCCTCTGCGGAGTTAGGGGACCATTGGCCACATCCACCACTAGGGCCCGGGGACTCCCACCTTTGACCC